GAACACAAGCATTACACAAAGTGAAGTATACCTGTATATTTATTTAAAAGCAAACAAACAGGATATATATATATATATATATATATATACATACATACATATGTTTAGTTTTTTTCTTGAGACAGAGTCTCACTCTGTCACCCAGCCTGGAGTGCAATGGTGCAATCTCGGCTCACTGCATCCTCTGCCTCCCAGGTTCAAGTGATTCTCTCAGCCTCCCAAATAGCTGGGACTACAGGTGTATGCCAGCATGCCCAGCTATGTTTTGTATGTTCAGTAGAGATGGCGTTTCACCATGTTGGTCAGGCTGGTCTCAAACTCCTGCCTCAGGTGATCCACCTATCCTGGCCTCCCAAAGTGTTGGGATTGCAGGCGTGAGCCACCGTGCCTGGCTTCAGAATGTATTTTTTTGCCAGTGTGTCATGTTTCATAGCTCGGTGACTGATGAAGGGACTTATTCAGTGCTTTTCCTTTATGCACTGATATTTATTTTATTAATTTTAAATTAATAAAATATTAATTTAAATATTTTTAAAATTATTAAAAATATTAATTTTCTGACTCTTTAGGAATACATATTCCTAAAGAGAGTGTTGTGTTGTGTTGTATTTAAAAGAAAAGGGCTGTGGATTTTGACAGACCTTCAAACCTCAGGCCTCCTACTCATTAGCTGTGTGGTCTTGGGCAAATTATTCACCCTGTCTGAGTTTAAGCCTTTTAATTTGCAAAACCTCTGAGGATTATTTTGAAGATTCAATTAACTAATATATGAAAGTGCAATGCAACAGGAGGTTGCTAATATTAATTTGAGTTATAGTCCGGCAACTCAACAAGTGTTTGTTAATATTCTATATATATCTACACTGAGAAAATCAGACTGTAATAGCACCAAATATTTGGGCAAACTTCTATTGGTTTGGTTTGCTAAGTGCATCACATGTATTATTCATTTTGTCTCTCTATATTGATTTTTAGCTCCTGTTAGAAATTGCTTATTTTTCAACTTTATAATAGTGTTTGTTTTAAAAATATGTAATATGTTTATGTGATTCAAAATTCAAAAAGCACCAAAGTGTACAGTAGAAACATATTTTTCCTCCTTGTCTCCTGCCATAGTTCATCTACCCAGAAGCAAACCTGCAAAATCTATCTTATGCATATAAAAACATTTAGGCGCAAATATAATTCTTTTCCCTTTTTTTGCACAAGAATTAGCATACTATTTAGGGTTGCCAAATGAAATACAGGACATCAGTTAAATGAGCAGTATTTGGGACATATTTACACTAAAAAATTAATTGGTGTTTCATCTGAAATTCAAATTAAACTGGGTGTCCTGAATTTTATTGGCTAAACCTGGCATCAGTAAATTATTATCCACCCTATTCTGCATCTTGTTTGTCTGCTTTTTTTTCTTTTTTTTCTGCATTGGAATCATCTAAAACTCTGTTAAAACTCCCAGGCCCAAGCTACACACTCCAAACCAATTTCATCAGAATCTCCAAGGATCATTCTTGGGCAACAGTATTTTTTTCTGTGATTGTGTTAAATTGAGGAATAATTTAACAAAAAAAGCACCCATTTTAAGTGTACCATTCAATGAGTTCAATGACAAATCTATACACCTCTTTTTACTTAATAATTATTTTGGTGATCACCCAAAAATCAGTTCTTAAATTGTAAACCCTTTAGAGCAAGCTTTGTATTTTATGCTACTTTTCTTCACAGGACTTGAGCATTCTGTGTTTCAGATAAATACAGGTTGACTAACAACAGAGTTCTTTATTTCAGTCATTATTTAGGTTTAATGCACAAAATGAGAAATGTTATTAATGAGTTTTTGCAGTTGCAACACTTGTTACAAAGAAATGCAAAGGTTGCGAAGAAATAGTTGCAGACACTACTTAGTACCAAGAGATCATTTCCACCTACTCAAGATCTCCCCACTGGCTAAGTGGTACGCCAGGTGCTTCACATACACTGGATGACCCTACAAATCCCTACTTATATAGGAGGGATCTGAGGCCCAGGTTAAAGAAATTGTTCAAGCCACATAGCTAATATTGAGAGGAGCTAGGATTCAAACCACATGTTTAACCCCAAATTCTTAGTAAGGATACTTCTCAATATGGCATAATTTTGAGATTCCACCTTTCTTCACACTATTCAGAAACTCCTATTTTTAATTTGGAAAATGGTTGAGAACAGCTGTTTCTGTTTCTCAGCAGATGCTTATCTCAGCCAAAATGCCTTCTTGAGAGAACCAATCAAGAGAAACCAAACAGGTCAAATTTCTTTAGGCTCAAGTTTCTTTGATCTGTATTAAAGCCTTTACAAGGTAGTTCTGGATTTTGTGTTTGTTGGTTCACATGCCTTGGATCACCTGAGCATGAAGGCTTATTGAAAGAAATAGTTGAAAGGATATAATTATAAGTTGTGATTTCAGGGGAAAGGAAGTAGTGTCTTTTGCTAATGAACCTTATTGTTCCCCTCAAGTTGTGTGTATATCATATCCATGTCTTGATGTGCCACTAAAAATGAAAGAATTGACTTAAAACACTAAGGGTGAATATCTTGTTTCTGCATATGCCAACTATCTTGTTTCTCTTCCTTTATGGATGTGTGTTTTGAAATGCAGGATGTAGACACAGACCACAAAACCATTCTAGTTTCTGCAGCGGAGAACGCAATATGAGTATCTGTCTCAAGGTCATTTCCTGATAATATTATCTTCCAGTAATTTGAGGCATAGGTTCAGGGAGGAGAGTAGGACGGAATTCTATTCCTGGCTTAGCTGTTTTCCTCTGTCTCCATCTTTAAAGCAATTTTGAAAGTCTCTTGCATATGGTTGATGTTCAGTAAAGGTTGGATGAACTGTCTTGACGTTCTTTTTGAAAACTGAGGATATGCTGTGTTCCGAGTAACTTGGCAATGTGTCAGTGAGGGCACAATTATGAGTCAGAGACCATAGAACTGCAATGGGATCTTAAATTCTTTTAATTTTGGCAATCTCAATTCATCTAGAAGCACCTTTAGAAGAGCAATTGATCTTGAAATCTTAACATTCATCAATAAGTAGATGAGAAAGAAGTTTATAAAGTCATTGAATTTCAGAGAGAACTTGATGCCTGGCAGTCTATGGCAAGTTGTGGACTTGCTTTATGTATATATATATATATCCATGAAACCACAATTTGATTGATTCCAGTAGTTTTGACTTGGGTCTTGGCCCAGAATTCAAAAGATAATGCTGTGACAGCAACAAGGAAATTGTAAGTATAGTTTTCTCTAAGTACTGTGAAAGCCTAACCCACCATTTAGATCTCTATAATACAGGTTCTGAGAACTCAACATAGCTGAAATTTGTCCGCAAGCAGACCTACTTTCAGAGTCCAGTCCCTTACAGAACGATTAATTCATCAGCTGCTGAAGAATCAAGTCCAAATAAAATTAATGGTACCACACAAGCTTCATCCTTTAGTTTACATATAATGTGAGTTATTTATATCCTTTAATGATAATGTTAGCAATTTACATTTATTTTTCTTGTTCCCTAGCTGGAGTCCTGGCAGAAAGGATCTAGGAAAGCATTTAAAGAAAAAAAAAAAAGCATGACTGCCTTAGAAAAATTGAGTCATGCACCAACTTAAGAAGACAAGCAGAAAAATTTTTGAAATCAAATGATAAATCTTTCCAAAAATTCTTGAAGTGAGTTTATTTAATCCAAACATTTATATAACATCTCAGCGCATCTGTTTTGAGTGAGTAAAATTATAATATTTTGGGGGCTACTCAAAACATACTTGTTTTCCCTCTCCTATACAGACCGACCAAGACCATCACTATGACCGATGGAGACTATGATTATCTGATCAAACTCCTGGCCCTCGGGGATTCAGGGGTGGGGAAGACAACATTTCTTTATAGATACACAGATAATAAATTCAATCCCAAATTCATCACTACAGTAGGAATAGACTTTCGGGAAAAACGTGTGGTGAGTTTTTAATCGTACTTCTAACCTTGTCACAACCTCAACTAATGAACGTTGTATCTTTCAGGTTTATAATGCACAAGGACCGAATGGATCTTCAGGGAAAGCATTTAAAGTGCATCTTCAGCTTTGGGACACTGCGGGACAAGAGCGGTAATAGTAAATTGCTTTATTTGTGGCTACACTTTCAGAACTACCCACTGTGTTTCCTTGGCAGGTTCCGGAGTCTCACCACTGCATTTTTCAGAGACGCCATGGGCTTCTTATTAATGTTTGACCTCACCAGTCAACAGAGCTTCTTAAATGTCAGAAACTGGATGAGTAAGTGGGACTGAGTAATGTGCATTGGCCGCAACTTGCTGGTTCCATCTGCTTTCTTTTCAAGGCCAACTGCAAGCAAATGCTTATTGTGAAAATCCAGATATAGTATTAATTGGCAACAAGGCAGACCTACCAGATCAGAGGGAAGTCAATGAACGGCAAGCTCGGGAACTGGCTGACAAATATGGGTAAGTCAGTTACACTGAGATGGCATGTGACTCTCAAAAATATTTGCCATCCTTTCTATGCTAGCATACCATATTTTGAAACAAGTGCAGCAACTGGACAGAATGTGGAGAAAGCTGTAGAAACCCTTTTGGACTTAATCATGAAGCGAATGGAACAGTGTGTGGAGAAGACACAAATCCCTGATACTGTCAATGGTGGAAATTCTGGAAACTTGGATGGGGAAAAGCCACCAGAGAAGAAATGTATCTGCTAGACTCTACATAGAAACTGAACATCAAGAACCCCACCAAAATATTACTTTTAAAAACAATGACAAACCACACAATTGTTGTTGAGTAAACCACGCACAATGGCATGTCTTTCTTTTTCTGCCAGAAAATCTATTTTAAGAAACCAGAATAGTCAACAGTGTTCAAAAGAATTGACTAGTTATCCCTGAGGCCCTTTCAAACATGATCAAAGATTTCCCAATGTGATCTCATCATCATGGATACTCAATTTGTTTTTTCTTATAGAGAAAATGAGTATATAAGACAATATACAAGAAGAAATATCAGTGAGTTTTAAATCAGAACAAGTTACCTGTCACATTGAAGAAAAGGGTAGGCACTAAAGGGAGAACACAGAAAGAAGAATTTCTAAAATATTGGATTTACTTCTTATATTGAGTCAGATGCATACTTTTAGATTTGCATTGGGGAAAATGTACTAGCTAAAAATGGATACACAATGAAGAATTCTATTTGGCTAATTAAGAATGATATACTATGTACACCCAATAAGCTGTACTAGAATGAATAAATTACTGATAAGGTTACAAATAGGTAAATGTCACACTTCTGTTAAAATGCAGGAGGTAGTGTCATAATGCCGTCTTTATATTCTTAATAAATAGCACTTTGACAAGAACAGGACTGTAAATGATGAAGTACAAGACAAATACCCTGGGAAAAAAAATGAAAGTATGAGAAATTGGCATTTCTACAGCTGAAATTCAATGTATCTGTTAGAGATGTCTGGAAGGGTTACTTAGCCAAATTTTACTCAAGCCAATTAGGAGCTGATATTATCAGTTGGAATTAAGAGAACTCCAGAGGTTTCCATTTCAAACAAAATTTTAGAAATTGGTTTGGTGTTCAGCTTCACATTTCATTTTTTCTTAGCACATGTTGATAAAATAGTCACAAGGAGAAATTACCAGTTACGGTTTATTAAATCTCTTTTAAAATGCAGTCAAGGAAAACTAGCCTTGAATTTTTTTTAGATAAAATAAGATGGTGATATGAAACAAAAAGTGGCAATTATTGCAGGTTTCCTTTTAGTTTACAAAAGTACTGGAAACTAAATCATATTTCTTCCCTCCAAATTTCACCCATTCCTGACTTTGAATCAATTGCAGAAATGCAGGTGTGTTACTTTGTTGATCAATAACTTTGGAACAATTATGGATCAATTCTATGGTCACTCTGAATTTTCATGTCATTAATCACATAAAAATTGATAATACCTCATTCTGTATTACAATATGATTTTATTTTGCCAAAGGCAAGACACCTATAGTTGAGCTGTATTTTGGGGGATTGGGTGAGGAAGGACTTCTGATCTTATCTCAACAAAAAACTGGCCAGTATTTTTGTTAATGTAAAGCTTCCTTTTCTTTCTAAAAAATAGTAACAAAATTATTTTTCATTGGCCTATTCTGTTCTTGTGTCTAAACTAACATTACATTAATTTTTAATCTTAGTTTCTGATAAACACAAGCCATTCCTATCAAAATATTATTTATTTCAGTCAATTTTACCAAATAACAAAGACAATATATTTTCGTTTTTTTTTATTATGAGCATATGATTTTTTGACAGGCTGTTTCCTCGTCGTATAGATTTTTTCCAATCAAACCTACTTTTTCCATACTCTGTGCATATTTTTTGTGAAGTTATACACATTGAAGACCCTAAAAATCCCAGTCCATCATTCAGCTTACCTCTGCGAACTTCTATCTGGTATTGAATCAGTTTCAGAAACACAGACAGATCCAAGGAAATGTCTCTTTATAATGTTCTTAGGATGGACTAGACCCATAAATGTGCCATGAATCAAAATATTAATAATTTGAAAGCTTTCATGCTGTTAGCCCCTGATGAAATTCTCAGCATTAACTGGCCAGCTCCTCTGATTTCTGCAGCATCGCAACAGGTTCGAAGATGGGTTGTGGCTGGGTATTCCCTCCCATGGTGTTTCCTCTGGGATGCTCTTCATTATCTCAATGCCTGTGCCATGAAGATAGAAAACTGTAAGCTAACATTTAAGATGTTTCTTCTGGAAGGAAAGTGAGCAGGAACAAGTTATATTGCCACTGCTGTGGCAAATTTTGGTGAACTTTTGGGGTCATTATATCAATTTTTTCTTTGGATTCAAATTGTAATGTCCCCTGCATTTCCTTAATAGGGAATGTGAAACCTTTATAAAACTCTAAAAGTATTCTGTTTTGATATGTCTTTTTGTTTCTATTCATTTTCAGTTATATGATTGATTTACTTATGCCAAGATTCTGTCACTGTCAGTTATTTAATGAGTGTTTTTTCAGGGTCTGTTTTAAGATCATTATTTGATAGCTGTAGCATGAAGCAGAGGTTGATGATGCCCATAATTGCAAGACTATTCCTGTAAAAATAACAATTATTGGGTAATAACTTCAAGAGGAATGAGAAGTGACAAAATTGATTTAAAATATTGTTCTACTTATAAATAAATGCTTGATATAAAAAATTTTCTCCATAAAGTTTGACATCTGACCCCAGATTCTATGTAATCATTATTAGAAATTCCTTCTCTCATTATTTCAGGATTAGTAGTTCTGTGTAATTCATTTTACAATTTCAAATTGTTCTGGTGCCATAAAGTATACAGACTACTTTAAAGATTTCCAAATCCCCTAATTTACCCCACAACAGCATGTAATTTTAGCCAAGATATGTCCTGTTACTAAGTATCTCCCAATGCTTTAGTAAAACGTATTTAGGAGAAATGTTGAAAATGTACATGAAGCTCCTTTCTGATATAGAAACCATTTCTGGAGTATTTACACTGGTTTGATGTTTACATTGCTCTAACTCGGTGCCTCAGATACCTCTGTGACCAAATTTGTCTCCAACCACATAGCTCATTTCCTATAATGTTATATCATAGGAAGCCCTCACAGAGACACTAACACAGCTAAAGATCTTCTGATATTATCAGCAAGGGATGCAAGGACTTTATTGGAATCTGGAGAGTTTAACTGCCTTCTCTTGGTCTCCTCACTTACTTCTTATGAAGTTGGCATTACCTGAGACTCTTAGCTGTGATTAGGTACAAGCTTACCTTTTAGGGTAGAAAAAGAAAGATCATTTGAAAAATGTATCTAAAATAATCCAGAGAACATAATGTTTGTCTTGGTCTGATAATGATAAGAAGTCAAGGATTGGCAGAGAAAATACTAAACGCCAAGAGTTGAGCCTGTGGGTCTCTCCATAAGAGTTTTAAAACTCTTGCCAGTTACCACTTTATCCAATTTGCTATCATTTTCGTATTATCAGCTATCGCCCTGTAAAATATTCAAAACTAGCTATTTCTAAAGTAAACATTTTATCTGTTACTTTTAACCAGATAGGTGTCTTTGTCATCCTTCTACTATAAATTGTTCTTTGCCAACCTGTACAGGTAGATGAACCAGGCGAGAGTTTTAATCAGCCTTTTCTTGTCCCCTTTGTAAGAAAGAGATGCTTGCCATAGAGAAGGACATGAGTACATTAAAAATAATTTAATAGCCACAATATGATGTTCTTTAAGCTGCAAATTGAGTACACTGGGAATCAACAAATTTGATGAAGCCTGTCTGTCTCTTCACCAGTGGAGTGAGTGCAGCAGTTAGAAAGAGAAGCAATATTGTGCAACTGGTGCAGTGGTGAGTTAATCATAGTGTATAACCTTGTGTTCATGAAACAGGTTGTTCATTGTTCTGCATCTCTCTTCATTTAAAAAGGATACACAATTCTTTCCTCATTGCATATTACACCAAACGTTTGAGGGAAAAATCCTCATTCGTAAAGGATTTTGGATGTATAATCTAAAACTCAACAATAAAGAAATAATATTCCAAGTCTCTGGTTTCCTAAGATACATAATAACTGTTTATAAAGAAGGTCTAAGAGCTGATATTTGCCAAAGTGATAGAAGAGTTGTTTTTTCCTCTCTACTACCAAGCTTTAAGACATTAAAAGAAGTCTAGTGTATTTGAATATTTTAGAGAAAGCTTTATCATTTTTTAAGATGCCAAGATGCTGCCTACGTTTGCAAAAGTTGTCTAAGAATTCACCATGAGCTATATTTTCTTCTGGATCTTTGACCAAGGTGATGTCAGCTTATTTCTGGGGAAGGTGTTGAGCTCTTATACATGAAAATGGATATAGGCTATTCTCTGGGATGAGTGTCATTTCAATGCTTTATAAATCCATGAAGCTGCTTGTCTCATAAAGTAGAACTGATACAAATTTTGGTTGGATATATAGAGAATTTTATAAATGTATTGCCTTAGAATTTCTGGGTGGAGACCCAACTACAATGACATTGTCATGCCAGAACTATAAAGATAATTAGAGTTAAAAGTTGTTTAAATTGTGCCCTTAAATACAGCAGAACCTGGAGAAGGTCATACTTCAAAGGTCGATTTTGAGTCCGAATAAAGAAAGACCTAGTAACAGATAGTTTTTTTTTGTTCATTTTCTTCTACCAAGTAGAGGTTTATGCCCTCAGAACTAAACTAGTAAAAATATCTGAACAAAAAACCTTTCGTTGTTGGCATAAAAATGTGATACACTTAGAGACATTTTGTTTATTGCATATAAATCTAATTTTTCCATAAATTAGATTTATGATATTTTCATAAAGCACTTGATTAGTTTTTCAAGGCGTACCATCACAAAGATGCTTTCCTGCAGAGTTCTTTGTATCAACAGCCTATGGTTGAGATGTTTTCTCATTTCCTGTAGAGAGAGAATACCACTAACAAACAAACAAAAACTTTAGTGCCAAAATAGTGGAACTATTTTGTCATCTTTTGAGAAAAAAATATACAAAGAAGTCATCTTTTCATTAAGTGGATTCCCTGGTTCCTTTCCAGCTGGTTGTGGAAGTAATGGCTAACATCCTTCAGCTGACTTTGTCTACAAGGATTATTAGCAAATTCTGTAGGAGCAAGCATGTCTGACCTTAACTTAATGGATCCCTTATTCAATCAGTGGCTTCTGTCTTTATGTCTGTTGGCATATCAAAATGGTTTCTGTTCCTAGAAAAGTAATAACATATGCTTATCTTTATTCTTTTTCCAGGTGATTTTGTTTTCAAATGCTCCTTGTGAAAACACCTAGTGTTGTAGAAAGGAAAGTGGCCAGAAAGAACAACTTGGGACCATGAGTAGGTCATTAAATAGCTTAGTGATTTATCCTCATATAGGGCTTATAAACCCTGTATGTGTTTATATGTGCTTCACAGAGTTCGTGTCAGGCTCAAAGGAGATATGTATAAGAAAGTGGTTTGTAAATTATGTTCCATTTCATAAATAGACACTATTCACAAACTAAAATCTAATAAAAAACCACAGTTGTAATTTAAACTGCTTGATATAAAAAGAGGTATCATAGCAGGGAAAACACACTAATTTTCATACAGTAGAGGTATTGAAAACTGAAAATGGGAAGGCAACTTGAAGTCATTGTATTTGATTGAAAATGTTTAATACATCTCATTATTGACAAAATATGTCATCTTGTATTTATTTCAAGGAAACCAATGAATTCTAGGTAGTATATTACAAGTTGGTCAAAATATTCCATGTACAAATAGGGCTTCTGTGTCCATAGCCTTGTAAGAGATACTGATTGTATCTGAAATTATTTTTTAAAAAAATAAATTATCCTGCTTTAGTTAGTGTGTTAAAAGTAGACGATGTTCTAATATAACACTGAAGTGCTTCATTGTATCCCAACAGTTTACCTTCAAGTAATATTATCTTTATTTTTAGGCTAAGCACGTTTGATTATTTTGTCTGTCTCCTATATAGATCTGTTTTGTCTAGTGCTATGAATGTAACTTAAAACTATAAACTTGAAGTTTTTATTCTATATGCCCCTTAATAGACTGTGGTTCCTGACGCACACTGTTAGGTCATTATTTTGTTGTACCAAAGTTCTAGTGGCTTCAGAAATCATAGCATCCAATGATTTTTTGGTGTCTGGCTATGAATACTATGGTTGAGAATTGTATTCAGTGATTGTTTCTGCACACTTTTCAAATAAAAAATGAATTTTTATCAATTATTTTCTGTACTCAAAGCAACTTTATTTCTGTG